CCCCTGACCCCTCCCCTCACATCCCAGGTCCCCTGACCACTGAGGGGTGTCCCCTCCTATCCCCACACCTGTCCCCACGTTCCCCCTGACCCCTCCCCTCACATCCCAGGTCCCCTGACCACTGAGGGGTGTCCACTCCTGTCCCCACACCTGTCCCCATGTCCTCCTGAGCCCTCCCCTCACATCCCAGGTCCCCTGACCACTGAGGGGTGTCCACTCCTGTCCCCACGTGCCCTGACCCCTCCCCTCACATCCCAGGTCCCCTGACCACTGAGGGGTGTCCACTCCTGTCCCCACGTGCCCTGACCCCTCCCCTCACATCCCAGGTCCCCTGACCACTGAGGGGTGTCCACTCCTGTCCCCACACCTGTCCCCATGTCCTCCTGAGCCCTCCCCTCACATCCCAGGTCCCCTGACCACTGAGGGGTGTCCACTCCTGTCCCCACGTGCCCTGACCCCTCCCCTCACATCCCAGGTCCCCTGACCACTGAGGGGTGTCCACTCCTGTCCCCACACCTGTCCCCATGTCCTCCTGAGCCCTCCCCTCACATCCCAGGTCCCCTGACCACTGAGGGGTGTCCACTCCTGTCCCCACGTGCCCTGACCCCTCCCCTCACATCCCAGGTCCCCTGACCACTGAGGGGTGTCCCCTCCTGTCCCCACACCTGTCCCCACGTTCCCCAACCCCTCCCCTCACATCCCAGGTCCCCTGACCACTGAGGGGTGTCCCCTCCTATCCCCACATCTGTCCCCACGTTCCCCCTGACCCCTCCCCTCACATCCCAAGTCCCCTGACCACTGAGGGGCGCCCCCTCCTGTCCCCAGGTCCCCCGACGCCTTCCCCACACATGACAAAGTGGAGCAGGAAGGAGCCCCGGGGGCGGCCCCCACTCCCAGCCACCTCTGCCATCTCGTCCGGACGGCACAGCGGAGTGGGGTCTGGAGGCCGTCCCACGGAGCACTGACCCTTCCTGGGGGAGGTCCTCTCCACCCTGGCCTTCACGGTCGCGGCGGGACAGCGCAGATGACGGACGGGCCCAGACGCCCGGTGACCCGCCAGGCGGGGTGAGACACCTACACCTTCCCGCCCGCTGAGTTTCCCAGTGCCCCAACATCCCCACCGTCCCAGCTGTCCCGACCCGTCCCCACGCAGGCCCCGGCGGCAGGGTGAGGACGTCCAACCGGCCAAGCAAGTCGTGGGCACAGACGGCACCCGCCACGTCCCCCGTAGGGGACTTGCCATCAGGAGAACGGGGTAGACACACTCACCTTCCAGCCGCTGGAATCCCAGAGCTCCTGGCAGCTCCCGCCGGGTCTCTGCGGGACACTCTTCCTAAAACACACCCAGTCCGCTGCGATTGGCTGTGGCGCGGACACTCCTGCCACCAGGAGGAGGGACAGCCCGCCCCCGCCACGGATCTGTCCCCACCGCAGGAGCGGGACCGGCTGGGCTGCAAACACCGCCCTGAACTCCCACGGGGACCCCACAGACCAGGACTGGGGACCGGAAGACCCCTCCCAGGGGACCCCACGGTGTGTCCCAACAAGGTGTCCCCGGGGTCCCCCGGTCAGGGGCTTAGAGACAGCAAGGACGTCCCAGAGGTGTGTGCCCACGGGTTCTCTGTGGTCAGAGGCCAGCAAACCCACCGGGATCTTCCCCCTGCAGGTTCCGACCTCTCCCGCCCCGCGTGGCCCGGACCCTGGGCAGCCCGTGCCGCCTCCGTCGGTGGAAGTGGCTCCTCCCAGCGCAGCCCACGCCTGCGATCTCCCCCCCCGAGCCAACCTGGAGCTGACCAGGAGCCCAGGTCAGGGGTCTGTCCAGGGCCCCGTTCCTGCCTCCTCCTGGCTGCTTCCGGTCCACCCCGCAGGTGCTCCCCACGCACCCCGCTGTCTCCCACCCCGGGCTGGACTCCAGGACAGGGCCAGTGTGGGCTTCAGAGAGTGCACGGAACGTTTGGGGGCCGCAGTGGACGGCTCAAAGGGCTGCCTTGGGATCCCATGTTCCCGGGTGGAATTCTCCCGCATAGCCACGGCTGGGGCTTCTCTCCCTGCACCCCATTTCTGTCCCGGCTCCCTGTTTCCTCCCTCACCCCAGCTGTGGGGTACCTTGAGGGCGGCTGCTGTCCTGGCACAGGGACATCTGGTCGGCCTACAAGCCACAGGCCACCGGCCTCTCCGCCTCTTTCCATCCTAACTCAGGCCCCGTCACCTCCCCACACTCCGCCC